TACATGTATTATCCCTGGTTATGGAAACACCTTTGCAAGGAAAAAATTATGGCCTAGAAACCAAAGTTCCAAGAATTTAAATAATTACTCAAAGAGCTCAGAGCTTGTAAACAGCAGAGTTTAACAGGCACTTCTACTCTGGCATTAAGGACTAAGCTCTCTCCATTTAAAAAAACAAAAAACAAACAAAAAGCACTGAGAACAAAGCTGAAGAAGTGTGATCTAGTTTGTCCATAGCTAAAGGGAGATGGATGTGTAGGCTATTTTAATAATGAAGGTCTAAGAAGTTCCAGAAGCCTTTTCTTCTGAGACACGTGGTACTTTCTTCTGGTTACCATAAATCATAGAATATAACATATCATCACTAGTAAGATGGGTCATTATTTTCCATACCTACAAGAAAGAAAAAAAAAAGCTGCCAACTAAAGTATAGTGTACCATCAATTGTTAGGTCGCAGAGATTTCCTAGATATTCAAATTTGGGGAAAAACATAATAAGCCTTCAAAAATTACAAATTTGCTTAAAAAATAAAGAAAAAATGATCTTAGATTCTATGACATACGGTGAATTCATTTTCCACATTCAATTTCCATGGTTTGTGCTAGTGTGCTATTCTGCACTCTAGTCAACTTACATGTTTGCATATTGCTTTTTAAATGTTTGTAGCTAGTTTCACAGCTCTGTGATGTGCATCTGCAGCTGGCTTGTAAAGCTCTTCAATAATTTATTTGGTTACCGCCCACCCCCGCGTCCCTCCCACACATATAAGCCATTCAGAGTTTACCACTTAAAGGTAAACTTGAATTTCTTCTCATCTTAAAATTGCATAAATTATATTAAATTCTCAATAAATTTATTTACATTTAGTGGGGGTGGGGCGCGATGGAAAAACACTATATTAAATAACGACATCGGTTTTTAACACCCATCCTAATAGAAACATTAAAATAGAATGGGGTAGGGAGGAGGGGTGGAGGCGGAGAAGGGATGTACGTCTCAGGATACAGGAAATACGGTAAGAGCGAAACAGGAGGAAGCCAGCTCTGTGCCTGGAGGGGACTCGCCGCCATCTCAGGTCTCTTGGCTTTGCCAGGGCCCACCGGAGAAAACTGACGACCCGTTTCTGTAATCCTTATGGGAGACCAACCTTGTGCCTCCGGGAGATCCACTCTCCCACCTGGAAACGCACGGGAAGCCAAGCCTCCAAAAAAGCGCTGCCTCCTCGCTCCGCGTTGGGATTATCCGGAAGGAACTCCCAACGGAGGTAGTACCACTCTACCCTCCGCACCTCCTCCTGCATCAGCCGGCCTGAAGTCGCACCCTCCTCCTCCGGAGAAGTAGAGAAATAAATTTCTCCCACCCTAAACCAGGTCAGATTCTTTCTCATCTAGGACATCTAGGCATGATGCCACAATATTTTTTACTATTTTTCAGTCTTTGAGTGATTGCAGTATGACTCCATTTCCCTGGTGCATTCATATAATAGTTCACCTGGTGAAAACAATGAAGATTATTTACAATGCTACCCTGCTTTTTCTGGTGTCCTGAACCTGGAAGTTGTGCTTTTTAAGGTAATCTCTTTACCAAAAATTATTAAGAGGAGCAATAAACTTTTGTTCTTTCTGTATCTTTCAGTCTTATGATGTAATCAGCGCGATTTCACTTCCTGAATTTCGATGAATTCTAAGACATGGGCAAGATCGGGTTGTAAGACCTCTGAGATTTAAGGCCATGCCCTGGATCATGGTGAACTTACCAAAGCAAACAATGCCTGTGAGATGGTCCTGCAGCAGCCAACCAGTGAACTCTTTTGGTGACATCCTGTTCTTGTTGTATAACTTTATATTCCTATAAATCCATTAAGGCCCCAATAAAGTTTGTCTCTAAGCGCTGTGTTAGATCTATATGACTACATCTAGTAAATTGTGAATTTTAAGTAAATATTTTATAAGAACTCCTATGTAAAGCATTACTAAAATTAGTGTTGAAATATGACCTTCTTCCTACATTTATTCATTTATTTATGTCTATTTATTCATTTATTTTAGTGAAAAATATAAGGAAAGTAGAGGAAGGTTAAATCCAAAAAAGAATTGTTTCCAGTACACTTTCTTTAATTTGCTGTCAGTTTTTGCATGGAATCTACATCTTTTTATGCTAATCCTCATCCTAGTATTTTACATCTTAACTATTTTTTTCTGACTGAAATGGTTGATGTGCTTGTTTTTTGTAATTTTCTACTTTCCTTCTAAAATGCTTAGTATTGAACAAATAGAATATCCTAATTAAAAACAGTAATAAATATTATGGTGAAAAAATACAAGTAAAATGGGAAAACATTAGATAGCAGCTTTCAATATTTCATATAGTTCATAAATGTTTCAGGAATTACAAGGTTATAGAAAAAAATTTATAGACTATAATAATTTCCAGGGATATAAAAAAATAAAGCTTCTACCTTTGAATTGTAATAATAAAAGATAAACAGACTTGAAAGCATATATTATATCTGAAAATGTCAGATAAACTTGGCTTATAAATTAAAATATAAAATAATAATACAATTTGTTCAAATAAGTAATTAAAGCTTACATTGTAAAATGAATATTTAGAGAGATTGTGAAACCTGAGTATTTTACCCAATCCTCTGAAATTAGTCCCTAGCATCAGAATTAAAGAATCTGAAAAATCACAAATGGAGGTATGGTGACATTTATGTATATTCTAGAGTTATGTTATGCACACTTAATAAATTATAGACAGTTATTTTAAAGATTGTATAATATTACTAATCACACATTAGAGTTTTAAAACTTCTGAGCCAGGCTGAACATCACAAACAGTAAACACAGACTTCTTTAAAAGGACATCTGGTGAAAGGCATTTTATGCATCAGAAGGCACAGTATTATAAAGATGACAACACTCTTCAAAATAATCAAACTATTCAATGCAACCCTTATCAAAATTAAGGTTGCCTACTTTGAAGAAATTTATAACCTGATTCTAAAGTTCATATGAAAATGTAATGGACCCAGAATAGCCAAAACAATCTTGAAGTATACAAAGTTTGAAGAGTCACATTTCCAAATTTTAAAACTTATTACAAAGCTACAATAAACAAGTCTATGTGGTACTGGCATAGGATATAAATATTGATCAATGAAATAGAATCCAAAGTCCAGACATAAGCCCTCACAAAAGTTAATTTGCAGCCAATTAACTTCTGAGAAGGAGGCAAGACAAAAGGGGAAATAACTATTTTCAATAAATGGTACTGGGACAACTTGGTATCTACATGCAAAAAAAAAACAAAAAAACAAAAAACTTCCACCCCTACCTCATGCAAAATACAAAAATTAACTCAAAATAGGCCAAAGACTCAAATATAAGGGTTACACTATAAAACTCTTGGGAGGAAATATAGAATAAATTTTTGTGACCTTGAATTAAGTATTAGATTTTTAATTCTTACACCAAAGCACAAGTTAATAAAGGAAAAAAAAGATAAACTGGACATAATTAAAA